TTTACTTTTTAGGGATTGATCAAGGGTTTATAATGTGCATCTTTTACTTACCACAGCTTACCTTCAAATAATATTAAACTTCTTTATTTATAATGTAAAAACCTCCCATTTTCTCCTTCTGGCCTTTGTGCTATTGTTGTCATACTTTTTTTCTTCTTTCTATATCTGACATGTAGTCCACAAGGCATTATCATTTTTGCTGTAAACAGTTAATAAGCCTTTAAAGAAATTTAAAGATGAGAAAACAAATTTTTTTTTTTTTTTTTTTTTTTGAGGAGGAGTCTCGCTCTGTCACTCAGGCTGGAGTGCAGTGGTGCGATCTCAGCTCACTGCAACCTCTGCCTCCTGGGTTCAAGCGATTCTTCTGCCTCAGCTTCCTGAGTAGCTGGGACTACAGGAGCGTGCCACCACTCCCGGCTAATTTTTTTTTTTTTTTTTTGTATTTTTAGTAGAGACGGGGTTTCACCATATTGGTCAGGCTGGTCTCGAACTCCTGACCTCAGGTGATCCACCTGCCTCAGCCTTCTGAAGTGCTGGGATTACAGGTGTGAGCCACCATGCCCGGCCGAGAAAAAAAGTATTTTTTATTTATTTATATGTTACCTATTCCTGGTAATTGTTCTTCTTTTGTGTAGATCCAGGTTTCTATCTTGTGTCGTGTTCCTCGTACCTGAAGAAATAAAAAAAAAAATTATTCTAGTTACATTTATTTTACTGCAGGTCTGTTGGCTTCTGTTCATCTAAAAATAAGTCTGTATTTTACCTTAATTTTTGAGGGCTATTCGTCTTTGATCTAAAAGTCTAGATTTGGGAACTGTTTTTTTCTTTGAGCATATTTTTCCATTGTTTTTGGCCTGCATATTTTCAGATGAGAAGTCTGTAGTTAATATTATCTTTGTTTTTTCTTATGTAATGTATCTTTTTTTCCTCTGCCGACTTGTAATATTTTCCTTTTTATCACTGGTTTTTACAAATTTTATTTTGATGTATTTTGGTGTGTTTTTTTTTTTTTTTTTTTTTTTTAGTTTATGCTGCATTAGGGTTCACTGAACTCTTTAGATCATAGGTTTATTGATTTCATGAAACTTGGAGACAGTGTGGTCCTTATTCTGAAATTATTTTTGTCCCCCTTCTCTCCTACATTCTGAGACGTTAATGGCGTGTATGTTAGATTGCCTGATACTGTGCTGACTGCAGAAGTCACTTTGGCTTGTTTATTATGTTTTGTTTTACAAATTATTTGTTTTTCAGCTTGGATAGTTAATATCGTATGTTTTAAAGCCCTGACTTTTTTTTTTTTTTTTTTTTTTTTTTGGGTAGGTACTTAATCTGCTGTTAAACCCACAGCGAATTTTTCATTTTATATTTTGCATATTTGAGCTGTGGAAATTTTACTTAGTTAAAAAAATCCCCCATTTCTGTCCTTATGTTTGTGTTTTTCTTTAAATTCTTGACCATATTTATAATAGCTGCTTTAATTGGCTTGTCTGTTAATTTCATCATTACTTTCATTTCTGGGTCTGTTTCTGTTAAGTGACTTTTCTTACAGTCATGAGTCCCATTTTTCTACTTTTTGAATGTCTGGTATTTTTTATTGGTTGCTGGACATTGTGAGTGTTGTTGAAAGTCTGGATTTTATTTCCTTCCTTTAAAGAGTTGAATTTTGTATTGGCTGGTAGTTAAGTTACTGGCAGTTAATAAGATCAGCCTATTATTATTAGCATACTTTTTTTCTGAGGCTTGATTATTAGCTTGGGTTAGAATAGACTTTATGCTAGCACTGGTTTCCTCCTTATGAGGTATGGTCATTTTATGGGCATTATTCAGTGCCCAAGGTGTTTAACAGTGTTTTTTCTCTCTGGCTGTTCAGAACTTGACTGCCTCCCAGCTTTAGGTGAACTCTTGGAGTGATAGCTCCCAGTAGTTCTCTGCCTGACCTTGTTGAATTTTACTGTTTGAATGTGCAGCCTAGTACTTAGGAACAGTTTCAAAAGAGCCTCTATCAGATCTTTGGAGCTTTTTTCCTGAATATTCTTTCTGGTGATCTGTCTCCACAAATTCCAGCTGTCTTGGCCTTTGTAGGGCCCACCTCATTTGTATGCCTTCTCTCAGGGAGTCTAGCTCTGTACTCCCTGTTGTCTAGTGTCTGAAAACAGTAATTTTATATATTCTGTCCAGTTTTCTGGTTGTTTATAGTTGGAGAACAATTTGGTGCTTATTTATATTTTAAATGTCACATTTGTCTGTGTATGTTATCCTAGCTCAGGTATCAGCAGACTTTTTCTTATAGAACCAGAGTAATTGTTTCAGGCTCTGGGCCATGTGGCCCCACTTGCAACTCTGTGGTTGTAGTTTGAAAGCAGCCACAGACAATATGCAAATAAATGGGACAGTTGTGTACTGATAAAACTTTATTTACAAAAACAGGTGGTTAGCCCCCAGACCACAGTTTGCTAGCCCTTGAGTTAGTTGACTGAAATAGAAATGATATTAGAATTATGAAATCTTATTGTTGGATGGAATCCTTGAGACTCTTATTTCAGGTGTGAAAGGAACCCTTTAAGTCATATTGTTCAATTAGCCCTTTGATATTTGAAGCCACTCTACAGTGTCCTAATCTAGTATTGACCAGCTTCTCCTTAACCCCCCATATCTATGATTAACTCTCAGTCAGGGATTTATTTCTAGAGGGAGCTCTCACTGTTGTTGTTGCTTTAATCATCAGTTTTTCCATTTGGTTCTGTTGATACCACTTGGGACTGTGCTGAGCAAATGTAATTAATCTTCTACATATCAGCCTTCCATATAACAGAAGACTAAATAACTTCAGAATCATTTTAACTATGTATTAAGTTCATTCAGCTGTGTTATTTTTATCACATGGCTTTATTCTTCTATTTTATTCTTGTTGCCGTGTTAATTTGCTTGAAAGGATTGAATGTGCGGCTAGATAGCCTCTAGCCATATGACATGTTTAGATTTCCTCACCAGCCTAGTCTTTCATCTCTTTATTTGTTGCATTTTACCTATATTCTTAAAGTATGGAGCTAGGAGCTGAAAGCAGTACTGAATAATGACTGATAATTTAGATCTGTTGAATAGGATCAAGATTTCTTACCTTTATTAATGTAGCTTAAGATGGCAGCTACTTTTAAATATCTACTTCACATTGTTTAATTGTAGTAAACTTATTGTCAAATAAAACCTCTGAGCCCTTATACTTACGCTATAAACCAACTTTTAAAAAATCTTTATACTTTTTAGTTAATGTTGGTAAACTGAGCAGTGAAAAGAAAATGACACTTGAGGAAAACATTTATGAATCAGCACATATGCATATGTGTGTGTATATATATATACGTTAGCATCTTTTATATATGACCTCATTGTATGGAGGAATACCACATTGTATTTCTCATAACATGGAAATAACCAGTCAGATGGGAGGCCCAGTGTCTCGTCAGCAGCCCATCTACACAGGGAATCCTTGGCCAGCAACATAGCTATGGCTGAGAAGAATTTGAGCAGAGCCAGATGGGATGGAGCATGCAGCTAGAAAGATGTCTCTGTCCAGCTGGGTTTTAATAGTCTAAAATGGAGAAAAGAAACAGTCAACAACAACACGTTATTTTAACACATGGTTAAATAACCTTTTGGCTTTTGCAGCACAATTTATGGGATATTGTTCTTCAGTTTAGGAATTTGTCTAGAATAAGTCTATAAAGTAGTATAAGTGAGTTCTCAATATTAGTAGCTTTACATTCTATTACCCCATTTTGATTAATTTTGTTTAAATTTCCTTTTTTTTTTTAAAGCAGAGCTATATACTCTTACAGAATTCAATTAAAGAATCAGATAGGTCTACAAGGTTTATAAGAACAGTATTCTGCTCCTGCCCCTATTTTACCTTCTTTAGAAGCAAACACTCACCCTCTTTTGTTGATTATCTTGGTTCTTACTTAAATGTTTCTAAATACTGAGGTCATAGTTACTTTTAGATTTTTCAATTCTATATCTTCCACTATCGAAGAGGAGGGTTTAACTCATTCTTTCTGCCTCCTACAAAGCAGATGCCCTTTTAAAAATTTCCTCTCTCCCTCCCTCCCTTCCTTCCCTCCCCTCCTCTCCCCACTCCCCTCTTCTTCCCGCCTCCCCACCTCCCCACCTCCCTCCCCTCCTCTCCCCACCTCCCCACCTCCCTCCTCTCCCTCCCCTCCACACCTCGCTCCCTTCCCCTCCCCACCTCCCTCCCCTCCCCTCCTGTCCCTCCCTTCCCCACCTCCCTCCCCAGCCCGCCACCACCTCTAACTCCTTAGCTCAGGTGATCCTTCTGCTTGAGCCTCCTGAGTAGCTGGGACTACATATGTGTGCCACAATGCTTCAGCTGTGTCTGTCAGTCTGTATATAGAGACAAGGTCTTGCTGTCTTGCCCAGGCTGGTCTCAAATAGGTCAAGTCGTCCTTCTGCCTTGGCCTCCTAAAGTGCTGGCATTACAGACATGAGCCACAGGGCCCAGCCTGCTTACTTTTCTAAAACTTAACTCATCCCCACAGTTTTTGCCTATTGTATGAAACCCCTTTAAGACTCTCAGATGTATCAGGTGTTTTATTAGTTTCACCTTCCTGAAGAAGTCTTTACGGACCTGTCATAATCTGGATTGGTTGCCCTCTGCGCTGGTGTATAGTTGGCATCCTGGAGTCATCATTCGTTATGATTTTAGGGATTTATTTTATTCCCTCTCAGGTCTGTTTCCTGAATCTTCAGACTTCTTGGTGTATTCCCTCCTTTTGGTAAGTACACACCCAGTAGCTTCCTGAGAAAGGAAAACGATTACAATTTTTTGTCTTTTTCCAGGCTGAACTCACGGGAATCAAATGGCGTAGGTACAATTTTGGAGGGCATGGGGACTGTGGACCCATAATTTCAGCCCCAGCCCAAGATGATCCAATTCTGTTAAGTTTCATCCGCTGTCTGCAAGCTAACCTGCTTTGTGTATGGCGTCGTGATGTCAAACCAGATTGCAAAGAGTTATGGATATTCTGGTGGGGAGATGAACCCAACCTAGTGGGTGTAATACATCATGAACTGCAGGGTAAGGTTTCTGTTTTTTTCTTAAAAATTATTTCTTTTTTTTTCTTTTTTCTTTTTTTTTTCAGTTGTGGAAGAAGGACTCTGGGAAAATGGCCTTTCCTATGAATGTAGGACGCTGCTCTTCAAAGCGATCCACAATCTGTTAGAAAGGTAAGAGAAGGAACAGCAGACAGTGGTTTGCATATAAAAGTAATTCTTGATGTAATTATTTTAGGTGCCTAATGGATAAGAACTTCGTTAGGATTGGGAAATGGTTTGTCCGACCCTACGAAAAGGATGAAAAGCCAGTCAACAAAAGGTGAGCCTTTAGAATGCTCTTGGCTTTTTGGTTAAAGTTGAGTTTCTCATTCTCTCTTTTGTAGTGAGCATTTGTCCTGTGCTTTCACATTCTTTCTGCATGGAGAAAGTAATGTATGCACAAGTGTGGAGATTGCCCAGCACCAGCCAATTTATTTGATCAATGAGGAGCATATACACATGGCTCAGTCTTCACCTGCACCATTTCAAGGTAAGTATGGGTGTTCCTGCTCTCCACCCCTATGTTTAGCATGTATTTCTCCTCCCCTCCATAGTACTGGTAAGTCCTTATGGCTTAAATGGGACGCTAACAGGCCAAGCATACAAGATGTCAGACCCAGCCACTCGTAAGTTGATTGAGGAATGGCAGTATTTCTACCCGATGGTGCTAAAAAAGAAAGAAGAATCGAAAGAGGAAGACGAGTTGGGATATGATGATGATTTCCCTGTGGCAGTTGAAGTAATTGTTGGTAAGAGAAAATATTTTGCCTGAAGAACTTTACCTGATTCTTTCCTTGTTCTCTTTGCTTATAGGTGGTGTTCGGATGGTTTACCCTTCAGCATTTGTTTTGATCTCTCAGAATGACATCCCGGTTCCTCAGAGTGTTGCCAGTGCTGGAGGCCACATTGCAGTTGGGCAGCAAGGGCTTGGTAGTGTGAAGGACCCAAGTAACTGTGGGATGCCTCTGACCCCTCCCACCTCTCCAGAACAGGCTATCCTAGGTGAGTAGGATCCAGGAGTGTCCTGGGGAGAAATCCTAACATTCCAAATTGCCTTTTTTTTCAGGTGAGAGTGGAGGTATGCAGAGTGCTGCCAGTCACCTGGTTTCCCAAGATGGAGGGATGATAACGATGCACAGTCCAAAGAGATCGGGGAAGATTCCTCCAAAACTCCACAATCATATGGTCCATCGAGTCTGGAAGGAATGCATCCTCAACAGAACCCAGTCCAAGTAAGTTTTCTCGATTATGTCTAGATCATAGTTCACACATAAGTCACATTTTTAACCCTTTTAGGAGGAGCCAAATGTCAACTCCAACTCTTGAAGAAGAGCCTGCTAGCAATCCTGCTACTTGGGATTTTGTGGATCCAACCCAAAGAGTCAGCTGTTCTTGTTCCAGGTAGGTAATAAAAAAGGCAAAATAGTAATGGATATAATGATGTAATTGTTTACTCTCATTTTAGGCATAAGCTTTTAAAACGTTGTGCAGTCGGGCCCAATCGACCTCCCACAGTATCTCAACCAGGGTTCAGTGCAGGACCATCATCATCTTCATCTTTACCACCTCCTGCTTCTTCTAAGCACAAAACAGCAGAAAGACAGGAAAAAGGAGACAAGCTGCAAAAGAGACCCTTAATACCATTTCACCATAGGCCCTCTGTGGCCGAAGAATTATGCATGGAGCAAGATACACCAGGACAGAAACTAGGGTTGGCAGGGATAGACTCCTCCTTAGAGGTGTCTAGCAGTAGGAAATATGATAAGCAAATGGCCGTGCCTTCCAGAAATACAAGCAAGCAAATGAATCTGAATCCTATGGATTCACCTCATTCCCCTATATCCCCTCTGCCACCAACACTCAGCCCTCAGCCACGAGGTCAGGAAACAGAGAGTTTGGACCCACCATCGGTCCCTGTGAATCCAGCCCTTTATGGAAATGGACTAGAACTCCAGCAGTTGTCTACTCTGGATGACAGAACTGTCCTCGTAGGCCAAAGACTGCCTCTCATGGCAGAGGTCAGCGAGACAGCCTTATATTGTGGGATTAGGCCCTCGAACCCGGAGTCATCAGAAAAGTGGTGGCATAGTTATCGTCTCCCACCCAGTGATGATGCTGAGTTCAGGCCTCCAGAGCTCCAGGGTGAGAGATGTGATGCCAAAATGGAGGTAAACTCAGAGAGCACTGCATTGCAAAGGTAAGACAGCTCTCTGCACCACCCACCCGTCCCTCTTTTTTTTTTTTTTTTTTTTGTCTTTTAGACTCTTAGCACAACCTAACAAACGGTTTAAAATCTGGCAAGACAAACAGCCCCAGTTGCAGCCACTCCACTTCCTTGACCCATTGCCTCTATCACAACAACCTGGAGACAGTTTGGGAGAAGTGAATGACCCATATACCTTTGAAGATGGTGACATAAAATACATCTTTACAGCCAACAAGAAATGCAAACAAGGGACGGAGAAAGATTCCCTGAAAAAGAATAAGGTACCATTTAACAGAGAGAGAGTCCAGCATGGATGTGTTTTGTTTGGCTGAATTTATTATACAGTCAGAGGATGGATTTGGTACCAAGGATGTCACTACACCAGGTCATTCCACGCCGGTGCCTGATGGGAAAAATGCCATGTCTATTTTCAGTTCTGCTACTAAAACAGGTGTGTACAATGATTATTTGCCTCACTTGGATTTATTCTGTGTCTTTTGCCTCCTTTCCTACAGATGTCCGGCAGGATAATGCTGCTGGCAGAGCTGGCTCCAGTAGCCTTACACAGGTAACAGATTTGGCACCTTCCCTGCATGACTTAGACAACATCTTTGATAATTCTGATGACGACGAACTTGGGGTGAGTTTGCCGTAGCTACATAAACAAAAATTCACTCTGTTTTAATAACACCGTCTGTTCTTAGGCTGTATCACCTGCTCTGCGCTCATCAAAAATGCCTGCAGTTGGGACAGAAGACCGACCTCTTGGGAAGGATGGAAGAGCTGCTGTTCCTTATCCACCAAGTAGGTAGAGAAACTTGACTGAGCCATTGTGGTTAAACAAATTTTTTTTATTTCTTATTTTTAGCAGTTGCAGACTTGCAAAGGATGTTTCCCACTCCACCATCTTTGGAACAGCATCCTGCATTTTCTCCTGTGATGAATTATAAAGATGGGATCAGCTCAGAGACAGTGACAGCATTAGGCATGATGGAGAGCCCTATGGTCAGTATGGTTTCAACACAACTCACAGAATTCAAAATGGAAGTGGAAGATGGATTAGGAAGTCCCAAGCCCGAGGAAATTAAGGTAGTTGTCAATATATTAACATTTCCAGGGCAATATTAACACTGACCCCACTTTGTTGTCACAGGACTTTTCATATGTGCACAAAGTTCCATCCTTTCAACCTTTTGTGGGATCCTCCATGTTTGCTCCACTGAAGATGTTGCCGAGCCATTGTTTGCTACCTCTGAAGATACCTGATGCCTGTCTGTTTCGGCCTTCATGGGCAATTCCTCCTAAAATTGAACAACTGCCCATGCCCCCTGCAGCCACTTTCATTAGAGATGGCTACAAGTATGTATAGGGATTGTGTCATTTACTTGCCACCTTCCTCACTTGGTGCCTTCTCTTTTTGTAGTAACGTGCCTAGTGTTGGGAGCCTAGCAGATCCAGACTATCTGAACACACCACAGATGAACACACCCGTGACGTTGAACAGCGCTGCCCCAGCCAGCAATAGTGGGGCAGGAGTCCTACCATCTCCAGCAACCCCTCGCTTCTCTGTCCCCACACCACGAACCCCCAGGACCCCAAGAACTCCCAGAGGTGGGGGCACTGCCAGTGGTCAAGGGTCTGTTAAGTATGATAGCACCGATCAAGGATCACCAGCCTCCACCCCCTCTACTACACGGCCCCTCAACTCTGTGGAGCCCGCCACCATGCAGCCAATTCCCGAAGCCCACAGCCTCTATGTTACCCTGATTCTCTCCGATTCCGTGATGAATATCTTTAAAGACAGAAACTTTGACAGCTGTTGCATCTGTGCCTGCAACATGAACATCAAAGGGGCGGATGTCGGGCTTTACATCCCCGATTCTTCCAATGAGGACCAGTACCGCTGTACCTGTGGGTTTAGTGCGATTATGAACCGCAAACTTGGCTACAATTCAGGACTCTTCCTTGAAGATGAGTTGGATATTTTTGGGAAGAATTCTGATATTGGTCAGGCTGCAGAGAGGCGCTTAATGATGTGTCAGTCCACCTTCCTTCCTCAGGTGGAAGGAACCAAAAAACCCCAGGAGCCACCCATAAGCCTTCTCCTCCTCCTCCAGAATCAACACACACAACCTTTTGCTTCACTGAATTTCCTGGACTACATTTCCTCTAACAATCGCCAAACTCTTCCCTGTGTAAGCTGGAGTTATGACCGGGTGCAAGCAGATAATAATGATTACTGGACGGAATGCTTTAATGCGTTGGAGCAGGGGCGGCAGTATGTGGATAACCCCACTGGTGGAAAAGTGGACGAAGCTCTGGTGAGAAGTGCCACTGTGCACTCTTGGCCTCACAGCAATGGTAGGTGTCCCAGAACACAAATTTACTTTGAGATCTTCTCTGTTTCTTCTCACTTCTCTTCCAGTGCTGGACATCAGCATGCTCTCCTCCCAGGATGTGGTTCGTATGCTGTTGTCCCTGCAGCCCTTTCTCCAAGATGCCATCCAAAAGAAGCGCACGGGCAGGACCTGGGAGAACATCCAGCATGTGCAGGGACCACTCACTTGGCAGCAGTTCCATAAAATGGCAGGACGGGGAACCTACGGTAGGGTCTTTGTCCTGTTTAAAATTCCTTCTTAGCACCTTTCTACACTACAATGTCATTTTAGGTTCGGAAGAATCTCCTGAGCCGTTGCCCATCCCCACTCTGCTGGTAGGCTATGACAAGGATTTCCTCACCATCTCGCCATTCTCCTTGCCGTTTTGGGAGAGGCTCTTGTTGGACCCATATGGGGGCCACCGTGATGTTGCCTATATTGTGGTGTGTCCAGAAAATGAGGCCTTGCTCGAAGGAGCCAAAACTTTCTTCAGGGACTTGAGTGCTGTATACGAGGTGAGGAAGTTACTGTGAAAATTGCTTTTTATGTTATAACTAATGATCTTGTCTATGATATCAGATGTGTAGGCTTGGGCAGCACAAGCCCATCTGCAAAGTGCTACGTGACGGGATCATGCGCGTGGGAAAAACTGTGGCACAGAAGCTGACAGATGAGCTTGTGAGTGAGTGGTTTAACCAGCCTTGGAGCGGCGAGGAGAATGACAATCATTCCAGACTCAAACTTTATGCGCAAGTTTGCCGCCATCACCTAGGTAAATGGGAATTTATTTGGCAAAGTAGAATTCTAAAGTCACCTCTTTGCATGTATTCTTTCAGCACCTTATTTAGCCACTCTGCAGCTTGATAGCAGCCTATTGATACCACCTAAATACCAGACCCCACCAGCAGCAGCACAGGGACAAGCTACGCCAGGGAATGCTGGGCCCTTAGCTCCAAATGGATCAGCAGCTCCCCCAGCTGGCAGTGCATTTAATCCCACCTCGAATAGTAGTTCTACAAATCCTGCAGCAAGTAGTTCTGCATCTGGTTCCTCTGTGCCACCGGTCTCATCGTCTGCCTCTGCTCCTGGTATTAGCCAGATAAGCACTACCTCTTCTTCAGGATTCAGTGGTAGTGTTGGAGGGCAGAACCCCAGCACTGGGGGCATTTCTGCGGATAGAACGCAAGGGAACATAGGCTGTGGTGGAGACACTGACCCTGGGCAGAGCTCTTCTCAGCCCTCACAGGATGGACAAGAGAGGTATGTTATTCACTAATTGAGATGAGTGGCTTTTTGTGCATCTCACAAGTGACTCTCTCTCCAGTGTTACAGAAAGGGAGAGAATAGGAATTCCCACGGAGCCTGACTCTGCAGACAGCCATGCCCACCCTCCAGCTGTTGTCATTTACATGGTGGACCCGTTCACGTATGCTGCAGAGGAGGACTCCACTTCTGGGAACTTTTGGCTGTTGAGCTTGATGCGCTGCTACACAGAAATGCTGGATAATTTACCTGAGCATATGAGAAATTCTTTCATTCTCCAGGTTACTGTTTGCAAGTTTATTATTTACTTTTGTTTTTGTTTTTTTTTTGTATTTGTGTCTTTAGATTGTGCCTTGCCAGTACATGCTGCAGACAATGAAGGATGAGCAAGTTTTCTACATTCAATACTTGAAGTCCATGGCATTTTCAGTGTACTGCCAGTGCAGGCGACCACTGCCTACACAGATCCACATTAAATCCCTCACGGGATTTGGGCCTGCAGCCAGCATTGAGATGACCCTCAAGAACCCTGAGGTAGGTATTGGCAGGACAGAAACTTAGAAAATTGTACTGATATTGATTTTGGTTTTGATTTCAGCGGCCCAGCCCAATCCAGCTTTACTCCCCTCCCTTTATATTGGCCCCAATCAAAGACAAGCAGACAGAGCTGGGAGAGACGTTTGGTGAGGCGAGCCAGAAATACAATGTGCTCTTCGTGGGCTATTGTCTGTCTCACGACCAGCGCTGGCTTTTGGCTTCCTGCACTGACCTCCATGGGGAATTATTAGAGACCTGCGTTGTAAATATTGCTTTACCAAACAGGTGAGAAGACTTGATGTTTATGGTGCATGTAACCCTTCCCCTTCCCCATTTCTTTATTTGTTAGGTCACGGAGGAGTAAAGTATCTGCACGTAAAATTGGACTACAGAAGTTATGGGAGTGGTGCATAGGGATTGTCCAAATGACATCTCTACCCTGGAGAGTTGTAATCGGGCGACTTGGGCGTCTTGGCCATGGGGAGCTTAAAGGTGAGAAATTTTTGAAGAAGTATTTGCAGAAGAGACTGTGTATGACTGCGATATTTGATTTCAGATTGGAGTATCCTCCTTGGAGAATGTTCACTACAGACAATCAGCAAAAAGCTCAAGGATGTGTGCCGGATGTGTGGAATCTCTGCCGCAGACTCTCCTTCTATCCTTAGTGCCTGCCTGGTTGCCATGGAGCCCCAGGGGTCCTTTGTAGTGATGCCAGGTAAATTTCTTCTTGTCATTGTCATTAATTACTGATTGATATAATTCTATTTTTTTCTTTAAAGATGCTGTCACAATGGGCTCTGTTTTTGGCCGAAGTACTGCACTGAACATGCAGTCATCTCAGCTCAACACCCCTCAAGATGCTTCTTGTACACACATCTTGGTGTTCCCAACATCATCAACCATCCAGGTGGCTCCAGCCAACTACCCCAATGAAGATGGGTTTAGCCCCAACAATGGTGAGTAGAAGACCTGTATGGATAGTGCTCACTTTTTGTGCTTTTTTTCCCCCCTTCCCTCTAGATGATATGTTTGTTGACCTTCCATTCCCAGATGATATGGACAATGATATTGGCATATTAATGACTGGGAACCTCCATTCCTCTCCCAACTCTTCCCCAGTACCCTCCCCAGGCTCTCCTTCTGGAATTGGTGTGGGCTCTCACTTCCAGCATAGTCGGGTAAGGATGATTTGGAGTACGTTGTTTAAGACCTGATCATGTTTTTGGGATTTTTGTTTTTCAGAGCCAGGGTGAGCGTCTTCTTTCTAGAGAAGCACCAGAGGAGCTAAAGCAGCAGCCCCTGGCCCTTGGGTATTTTGTATCAACTGCCAAAGCTGAGAATCTTCCCCAGTGGTTTTGGTCATCGTGTCCCCAGGCTCAAAACCAGTGCCCTCTCTTCTTAAAGGTTGGTTTGGTGTCATATTAGAAGTTTGCAAGCAGAGAGGTAACTCTCTTTGTTTTTTCACCAGGCTTCGCTGCATCACCACATTTCAGTAGCACAGACAGACGAACTTCTGCCTGCCAGGAATTCTCAGCGGGTTCCACACCCTCTTGACTCCAAAACCACGTCGGATGTTTTAAGGTAGATACCAACCTAGGCATCATAGCAGTGCACACGCCCCTGCTCTGTGTGTTCTCTTTGGCAGGTTTGTTTTGGAGCAGTACAACGCTCTGTCCTGGCTCACGTGCAATCCGGCCACCCAGGACCGTACTTCCTGCCTTCCCGTCCACTTTGTGGTGCTCACTCAGTTGTACAATGCCATCATGAATATACTTTAATTGGAAAAGCACTTGTTCTCTCTGGCTCAGTTCCTTCTCCCTGCAACCTCAGTCCAAGGAACCTGCTACACTCTGCAAATAACCCACATCCTTTTCTTCAGACCACTCTCCACAGTCCTGCACTGTGATTCCTTCTCAGCAGGCACATGTCAATTCTGCAGTGTTCATTACCAGAGTGACTCCTTGACACTTCTCTCATGGACCTGGAAACTTCCATAAGTGGTGACTTTCAGCCAGTGCGGTGGTGTGTGTAGCCCCAACCACTGGTCCCCAGGAAGTGGTGGTGGTTGATGGCTTTTCAGCGGGAAACAGAAGAGACAGTGTCCTTTTGCACAAGAGTCTGTGTTTTCAGCCTCTGTATACAATTGAGGGCAGTCTAGCCCTTTGGATGAAATCCTCTTAGTTACTGGTGTATGGCCTGTGGGTTACCTGAACTCCATAATCTGGGACTTTTTAAAAATAAGAACCAGCTCAAGTACATGGTTTCATACTGGGGTTTCTGTCTCCCTAGTGTTCCCATCCAGATTAGCATGAGTGCTTTGGTTGACTTCAAACCTGTGTGTCAATGCAGAAGGTCTGGAGACAGCTTCATTTTGTTTATTTATTTTAATTTGTTTTGTCATATGGTTTTTGTGACTTTATTTTTTTAATTCACAAGGACCAGGTACAGTAGCTGAAACCCAATTCAGATCCACCATAGGATTCTTTGACTACATACCTCTGTCCTAGAAGCCGGAAAAGGAGTAAAAACACATTGGGGAGATCATGCCTAAAAGTAATATATTCAAAACCACCCAGCAGTAGGTTTTGTTAACAACAAACTGGATTTTAAAAGTTCTGCCATGTTAAGTGGCCAGCATTTCATGAAGGATAACATTTTTATACAGAAGGCAGTCAAGCTCAACTCAGAGCCATGGAGGCAAGTACCTTAATTAGTTTTATATAGTCACAACGGAAATATATTTTCTAGTGAATTCTTATTGGAAGCCAGGTCTCTCCTCTCATTAGATCAAAAGGGACTTATGTACATACAACAATTGAAAGTGTTTGCTCATGAAATCAGTTATAAATATGGTGAATTTTTTCTGGACCATAGGAATATTATTTCAAAGAAATATTACAACTTAACCATTAAATTAGTACTTGAAGTTGAGCCTTTGTGGTGGGACTTTTTAAAAAAATGCCTTTTTAAAGCATTAATGGCTAATTGAAGTATTTTATGACTCCTCATTCCTGGCCCAGAGGGTTGTCTTTGAAACCCTGTTTCTAACCCTTGTGTTGTGTGTTTCTGTCTGAGGACAGTGGGTGTGTACTGGCCTCCCGGGAGCCACTGTGACCAGGCCTTTGAGCTCTTGTCATCTGTGGAGAGAATCATGCAAATTTTAAAAGTTCTTCCAAGAGACTTCCATGTCCTGGTTATTAACAAAAAAGGAAAAATGTAATAATTGATATGATTTTGTAAAAGTATTTTTCTTGAAATAATCTAAAGTTTAAAACATTATATTAAAAAAAAAGTTGTGTGGTGGGAATGTGAAAGCAGAGAAATAACTTGTAAATGGATAATTTTGTTCTCTGTACCACCAGTTGAAGGGGGGGTTGACTTTCGCAATGTATAGGATAAAAAATCTGATATATCAAACCATTTGTATCTAATGTGTACAGTGTAAAATTGACTTTAAAAATATTGCAGTGCTATTTTTTCTTAATCAGAAAGGAAAATTCTCAAGGCCTTTTGAAGAGCATAAGAAGATGAAGATTGTAAACTTGTATAAAATTATCTTGGTGAGAAGACAAATTGTAAAGTAGATATTTGTAATCTTTTACCACTTTGGGGTTGCTTTTTTCCCGGAATTCATCAGAACTTTGAATTTTTTTTTTAAATGGGCTGTTTTTAATGCAGGGGCTTTTCTTCCCTAGAAACCCAATTCTAAGCAGAAAAAGAAAAAAAACACAAAAAATAAAAAACCCCTACAAAAAAACTTTAAAAAAAATGGCAGCAAAGGGTAGTTTTCATCTGGTGTCTTTTATTTAAGTTTTTTAAGTTAAGAAAAGCTGGTGACATATTTATACGTTTTTGTGCAAAAATAAATGAATGGCAATAGATTTTAAAAAATCTTATTATGTACTTCTGTGTGAAAAAGTCTGTATAATATTTCCCTTAAATATGCATTATTTTACTTGTGAGTTTTTTACTGAATTAATCTGAAATGTACAAGCCCTGGATTTGCTACAGAGTGAGAAGTTATTTTATTTTTTTTTATTTTTAATTTTGGAAATTCTGCAGAAATCAGAACTCTTACCATGGTTTGAACAAAAAAAGGGGAAATGGGGAGGGGAAAAGGGTGGGATTGTCCAGCATGCTTGTATGTATATTTCAGAACCTTTTTTAAATGTAAAAGCTGTACATTTCTGGGAAGTTCTGAATTTCTTTTGTTTCCTTTTTTCCTTCAAGCATTTTGCAGTGAGCTTCTTTTATATATAGCAAACAATTTGAAAGAATACAAAAATATGTGAAGTTCATTTAAAAAAATAACTACAGTATAGCGCTGGTACAGTACACTAAAAGACTTTGATAAAAAGAAACAATAATAAAAGGCCTCCATTTTAAATGTCATTCATATATACCTTGTGGATGAGAGCTATATACTTTTACACACTTTTTTAGAGGAATAAATTATTGAATTACTGAAGCTTTGAGTGGCTTTTTTCCCTTCCTCTCCTG